TGTATGTGTAGCGGTGTGTGCTGAAAGTGGTGCATACGACATGATTCATGCGGTGTGCTGGGTAGGGACGAAGGCTGGAGCAGTGCAGAGGAGGGGCCCGCGTCGTGATGTTGTGTGGAGCGATGCTGAGTGCGGTGGGTGAGGGGGCGATCGTGCTAGGTGACTCGCGTGCGTTCCCCGTGTAACCGGAGGCGCTGTATGGAGAAGGGGCACTGAGGGGTAGGGGAGCAGGCTAGCGTACTGTGAGACACCGGGCGGGCGGAGGGGCCGCGTGGGCGGCGGGCTGCCAGTGCGTGTGCGTGGAGCAGCCAGCCCACTTCCTCACCCAGAGCCATGCCGGGCCCCCCTCCCCGCCACCCTCCCTCCCGCCTCTTCCCTAGCCCTTGGACGCGCCCCCCGCTCGGCTGGGCCGCCCCACCTGGTAAAGGCGAAGTACATGAGGCTGACGATGGTGAAGCTGAGCAGGGTGATGGTATGCGGCCGGTAGAAGAAGTCAATGGTGATGTCCTCCACTTGCTGCTCGTTGATCATCCGGAAATGCATTTTGTAGTTCACATCATCCTTGCTTAGGGTCCGGCTCCCCACGCAGGACGCCATGGCCCGCCTCCCCGTCCTGCCGCGGTGGCGGCGGCCCCAGCCCGAGAAGGCCGGGACCCCGGGGGTGACTAGCCACAGTAGGCTAATAGCCGGACGGCAAAGCCGGGTCTGGCGCCCAGCAAAGGCTGGGAGCAGAGGGAAGGACAGGCGCGAGAGGGCGGGGTCGCGGCGCCGCCACCGCGGCCTGGGGCAGGGGACGCCGCCGGCCGTCCCCACGCTGTCATCCTAGCTGAGGCATCTCTACCACTCGAGGAATTTTCAGACTCCAAGTCCACAGGACTTCAGAGGAATAGCGAGCCGGAGAAGGGTAGCCGGGGCCCCTGGCTGGCTCTTTTCAGAGCACGTAGCCCGCTGTCTCCCCGCGTAACCCGGCACATGGTCTCGCCCACTCCGGGCGCGGCCCACGTGGGCCCGGGAGCGCGGCTGCGCTGTGTAGGGCGGGCTGAGGAGCCGGCGTGCGGCGCGGCGGGACGGGACGTGCGGCCCAGCGAGTTGGTCGGTCCCGGGGTCACCCGCTACGGGAAGCAGGCCTCGCCACAGGTAAAGCAGGAGCTGCCCCAGCACGAGGATCGCTTCTTTTGACGGTTATATCTTTCCTTTGTAGACTAAGAAAAATGGCTTTGTCAGCCCAACAGATACCCAGATGGTTTAACTCAGTTAAGTTGAGGAGCCTCATTAATGCTGCACAACTCACAAAACGTTTTACTAGACCAGCAAGAACACTGTTACATGGCTTTTCTGCTCAGCCTCAGATATCCTCTGACAATTGCTTTCTCCAGTGGGGATTTAAGACTTACAGGACTTCCTCCTTATGGAATAGTTCCCAGTCTACTAGCTCAAGTAGTCAGGAGAATAATTCTGCCCAAAGCAGTCTGCTTCCTTCCATGAATGAACAGTCACAGAAGACACAAAATATATCCAGCTTTGATTCTGAGCTGTTTCTAGAAGGTAATTCTGAACTTTCAGAAAAGTCTCCCTTTCCCTACTTTGGCCATTTGAACAAGCTACCTGTTTACCTTCTGCTAGCCCATTTCAGGTAATATTTTGTGCCAAGAAAGAAAAAGAATAATACCAGTTCTATTGATGAACTTCTATCATGCCTTTATTTTACTGGTAAGAAAAAAAGTTTGTGGGCTAACGTGTAATGGATGAATTGCCTCCATTGTCTCCAATGCAGCCAATTTCAGAGGAAGAGGCTATTCAGATTATTGCAGACCCTCCATTGCCACCAGCTTCATTCACACTTCGAGACTATGTGGATCATTCTGAGACTCTGCAGAAGTTGGTTCTTCTAGGTAAGTTTGACTAAACTACAAGTACTTTTTGCCATCTTCAAACAGTATTTATAATTTATTATAGGCGTGGATTTGTCCAAGATAGAAAAACATCCAGAAGCAGCAAACCTCCTTCTGAGACTGGATTTTGAAAAAGACATTAAGCAAATGCTTCTGTTTCTTAAAGATGTGGGTATAGAGGATAACCAACTGGGAGCATTCCTGACAAAAAATCATGCAATTTTCTCTGAAGACCTTGAAAATCTGAAGACCAGGTAGGACTTTTAAAAGGATTCTCATATAACCTTATCACATGCGTATGTATTTATGTTTCTCTAGGGTGGCTTATCTGCATTCAAAAAATTTCAGTAAAGCAGATGTTGCACAGATGGTCAGAAAAGCACCATTTTTGCTGAACTTTTCAGTGGAAAGACTGGATAACAGATTGGGATTTTTTCAGAAAGAACTTGAACTTAGTGTGAAGAAGGTAAAGAAAAGGAGAGAATTTGTTTATTTCCAGTAATACTAGATTGTTTTGTTTGCAACCACAGACTAGAGATCTGGTAGTTCGTCTCCCAAGGCTGCTAACTGGAAGTCTGGAACCCGTGAAAGAAAATATGAAGGTAGGACAACTTTAGGCTTTTTGAGAAATCAGTAACGATTCATAGCAAATTTACTTTCTTTTAGGTTTATCGTCTTGAACTTGGTTTTAAACATAACGAAATTCAACATATGATCACCAGAATCCCAAAGATGTTAACTGCAAATAAAATGAAACTTACCGAGACGTTTGATTTTGTGCACAATGTGATGAGCATTCCCCACCACATCATTGTCAAGTTCCCACAGGTAATGCCACTCACAGCTCTCTCTGTAAGCGCGTGTTTTTTAAAAACTTTTTTTTCTTTTCTAGGTATTTAATACAAGGCTGTTTAAGGTCAAAGAAAGACACTTGTTTCTTACCTATTTAGGAAGAGCACAGTATGATCCAGCAAAACCTAACTACATCTCTTTGGACAAACTAGTATCTATTCCTGATGAAATATTTTGTGAAGAGATTGCCAAAGCATCAGTACAGGACTTTGAAAAATTCTTAAAAACGCTTTAGATTTTTATGTATGTTAAAATGCAGTATTGTAAAGTGAATATATATATGAATAAATGAATATATTTTTAAATGCCTCGGGTCTCAACTGATATTGGAAACCATTTGATACTGTAAATTTGGGTACA